AGATCAGGAGTTCGAGACCAGCCTGGCCAACATAGTGAAACCCTCGTCTCTACTAAATATACAAAAAATTAGCCGGGTGTGGTGGCGGGCGCCTGTAATCCCAGCTACTTGGGCTGCTGAGACGGGAGAATCGCTTGAACCCGGGAGGCGGAGGTTGGAGTGAGCCGAGATTGCACCATTGCACTCCAGCCTGGGTGACAAGAGTGAATCTCTGTCTCAAAAATAAAAAAGCAAAGTAAAAGGGTAAGCACATCATTTAGGCGCAACGGTGTCGGCTCAAGAGGATTTGCGATTTGGAAGAGAGCGAGGTTAGCGAGAAGACAGAAGGCTGGAACTTGGACGAATGTAAGCTGCTCGCGGAGGGGAGGCAGCGTCTTCCCTGCTTCAGGCCAGGCGTGGGATCCGGGCCGGTCTTCTCTCCAGTCCGGTTAGCGGGCGGTCACTGGGTCACATCTCTACGGACGTTTTCCTGTTATGACAGCCTCAGAAAACCCTTTCCAAAAGCTCCGGCCCGGAAATCCCATCCTCCACCCGAAGAAAACCCCATTTTCCTTTCCCGTCACCTTCGTTCGGAAGCCCCGGGGAAGCCCAGACCACCCCTCCACACATGCACAGCACCGAGGGCTTGCCTAGAACCCTCCCCGCCACCGTCGCCGTGATCCTCGTCGCGGCGGCCCCCCGGGCTCCCCAAACCCACCTGCAGCCTCAGCGCCTACAGCGACCCCGAGACCAAGGGCAACAGGGAACTCAACCCGCGCCAGTGGAAGCTGCGACCTCGGGACCTGCCATTCGCCGCGCCCGCACGGAGCAGAGGGGTGACGCCAGCAAATCATACTACTTTTTCCTCCTCAGGGTTGACTCCTCTCATTTTTTTTTTTTTTAGCTTCCAAACATTACCAATAATTTCTGAATAAAATTTCGCTCCAGACAGACGAGGCGTGCAGGCGTGACCGCCGTCGCCTTCCGACAGCACCGTGCCCACCCCCCGGAGATGGTCTCGCCCTGGTTCCTCCTCGTCTCCGCCGCTAGTCTCCAGCTCCAAAATGGCGGCTGCCACTGTGGGGCTTCTGCCGGCCGGTAGTCCCTGGCGCTGCTGACCCAGCATCGGCTTTTCTACGTCTTGAACCTGGATTCGCCTAGGGGTTGGGAAGGGCTGTGGACGGCGTTGGGGGAGGCCTGACGAGGCAAGTGAGGGCGGGAGAAAGGAGCGAGCCTCGGGCTGGGGAAGGCGGCGTCATTGGCCCTCCGGGAGCACGGGGCCCCGACTCCGACCCGGTCTCCCCCGAGGACTCGCCCCCGCCGCTTCGGCTGCGACTGTCCCGGTCGTTCCCGGCAGAAGTGGTCAGCGAGGGAAAGAGAAGTGACTTCTCCATGGGTTTCAAGCTCCCAGCTGTTTTGCGGCAGCCCGTACGGTTCCCTCCCGGGATCTTCTTCCCTCCCCACATTCATAAGGCTTTTATTTATTTTTTAGATTAATAAAGAACTCTTCAGAATTCCTGGTGTTTCATCATATATACGACTAAGATATCAGTAAGTAGTGAATGTTTGATAAAGATATAGCTATGTTTAATTATGTTTTCATTTCATTTGAAAGACTCTTCTAGCTTGCTGTTTCTGGACCAAAAAAAATGACGTCTATTATCAAATTAACTACCCTTTCTGGGGTCCAAGAAGAATCTGCCCTTTGCTATCTTCTCCAAGTTGATGAGTTTAGATTTTTATTGGACTGTGGCTGGGATGAGCACTTTTCTATGGATATTATTGATTCCCTGAGGAAGTAAGTTACATTTCATAATTCTATGTTTTTATAAGAAGTAGTCCTTTGGATTGTGTTCTTGTAGGCATGTTCACCAGATTGATGCAGTGCTGTTGTCTCACCCTGATCCTCTCCACCTTGGTGCCCTCCCGTATGCTGTCGGAAAGTTGGGTCTGAACTGTGCTATCTATGCAACCATTCCTGTTTATAAAATGGGACAGATGTTCATGTATGATCTTTATCAGGTAATTTAAGCAATTAAAAAAATTTTGTTAGCGTTTTTCACCTTTATTTGTGTTATTCTTTTAGTCTCGACACAATACAGAAGATTTTACACTCTTTACATTAGATGATGTGGATGCAGCCTTTGATAAAATACAGCAGCTAAAATTCTCTCAGATTGTGAATTTGAAAGGTAAAAAGAATTTCCAGTAGTAAGTATTTAGAGAAATCTGAGTATTGTTATCTTGTTGACATAGGTAAAGGACATGGCCTGTCTATCACACCTCTGCCAGCTGGTCATATGATAGGTGGAACAATATGGAAAATAGTCAAAGATGGAGAAGAAGAAATTGTTTATGCAGTTGACTTCAACCACAAGAGGGAGATGTAGGTATATCAAGAGAAAAGCTAAAGGCAATTAAAATATTCCTCTTCTTAAACTTTCTTATAGCCATTTAAATGGATGTTCCCTGGAAATGCTAAGCAGGCCTTCCCTACTTATCACAGATTCATTCAATGCTACATATGTACAGCCTAGAAGAAAACAGAGAGATGAGCAGCTTCTGAGTACGTATTCTTTCACGTCCTTATTATTATTATTCTATGGGGATTTTACATTCTTGTTTTCTAGCAAATGTCCTGGAAACACTTCGAGGTGATGGAAATGTGTTAATAGCAGTGGACACAGCAGGCAGAGTTTTGGAACTTGCTCAACTTCTTGATCAGATTTGGAGGACTAAAGATGCAGGATTGGGTGTTTACTCATTGGCACTCCTAAATAATGTCAGTTACAATGTGGTGGAGTTTTCTAAGTCCCAGGTTTGTTCTCATGTTGTCACTTGTAATAAGTTTCTAATTCTTGTCATCTTTCCCCCCATGTTAGGTAGAATGGATGAGTGATAAATTGATGAGATGTTTTGAAGACAAAAGAAATAATCCGTTTCAGTTTCGCCATCTCTCTTTATGTCATGGTCTTTCTGACTTGGCCCGTGTACCTAGCCCTAAAGTTGTACTTGCCAGCCAACCTGACCTGGAATGCGGATTTTCAAGGGATCTCTTTATTCAGTGGTGTCAGGACCCTAAAAACTCAATCATTCTAACCTACAGAACTACTCCTGGGACTTTAGCACGTTTCCTAATTGATAATCCTTCTGAAAAAATTACAGAAATAGAGGTAAGCACTTGTATGTGAACTTTATCTTAAAAAACATTTCCTTTTGTCTTTTATTTTTTTTTAGTTGAGGAAACGTGTGAAGCTTGAAGGGAAAGAACTTGAAGAATACTTGGAAAAAGAGAAACTAAAGAAAGAAGCTGCCAAAAAGCTTGAGCAGTCAAAAGAGTGAGTCATTTTCAGACAGATTATAAATTTATTATGACCTTGATCTATTCTAAAATCCTCCTAGGGCAGATATAGATTCCAGTGATGAGAGTGATATTGAGGAAGATATTGACCAGCCATCAGCTCATAAGACGAAGCATGACTTGATGATGAAAGGTGAAGGCAGTCGTAAAGGAAGTTTTTTCAAACAGGCAAAAAAGTCCTATCCTATGTTTCCTGCCCCAGAAGAAAGAATTAAATGGGATGAATATGGAGAGATTATCAAGTATGTGAGCAAAACAAACTTTTCTCTCTTACTTACTGCTTCTAATTAGAGACTTATTATTTAGACCAGAGGATTTCTTAGTGCCAGAGCTTCAAGCTACTGAAGAAGAAAAAAGCAAATTAGAATCTGGTTTGACAAATGGAGATGAACCTATGGATCAGGATTTATCTGATGTTCCTACTAAATGTATTTCTACAACAGAGTCTATTGAAATAAAGTAAGTGCTTTTGTGACATTTTGAAAATAGATAAGTAATCTTGAATAATCATATCTAATTACAGAGCCCGGGTTACCTACATAGACTATGAAGGACGCTCTGATGGGGATTCCATTAAAAAAATCATTAATCAGATGAAACCACGACAGTTGATCATCGTCCATGGCCCACCAGAGGCCAGTCAAGATCTGGCAGAGTGCTGTCGCGCCTTTGGTGGGAAAGATATTAAAGTGTACATGCCAAAGCTACATGAAACAGTTGATGCCACTAGTGAAACTCACATCTACCAGGTAAACATGCCAGGAGTTGCCATTGAGTAGAATTTATTTCTCTCCCCCTCCTTTGCATGTCTAGGTGAGGTTAAAAGACTCACTTGTCAGCTCTCTTCAGTTTTGTAAGGCAAAAGATGCTGAATTAGCTTGGATAGATGGTGTCTTAGATATGAGAGTTTCCAAAGTGGACACAGGGGTTATTTTAGAAGAAGGAGAACTAAAGGATGATGGAGAAGACTCAGAGATGCAAGTGGAAGCTCCCTCAGATTCTAGCGTTATAGCACAACAAAAGGCCATGAAAAGTCTGTTCGGAGATGATGAAAAAGAAACAGGTGAAGAAAGTGAGATCATTCCTACTTTGGAACCCTTGCCACCTCATGAGGTAAAAAAAGCATGTGCTTTTTTGATTTCTTCAAGTTATTCTTTCCCCTTTGACCTTATCTAAGGTTCCTGGACATCAGTCAGTTTTTATGAATGAACCAAGGCTGTCAGACTTCAAGCAAGTTCTCTTACGGGAGGGGATTCAAGCTGAATTTGTAGGAGGTGTACTTGTTTGCAACAATCAAGTAGCAGTCCGCAGAGTAAGTGTGTTTTCAATAAGGGCTGAATTGAAGTACTAAAGAATTTTTTTTATTTGGTTTCTAGACGGAAACTGGACGCATTGGATTAGAAGGCTGCCTTTGTCAAGATTTTTATAGGATAAGAGACCTTTTATATGAACAATATGCCATTGTATAAAGGACATGATGTCAAGAAGTATCTGCTTGACCTTTCTAAGAAAAAGGGATTCTTATCTTACTCTGAGCTTTTGATGTTTTGTTTTGTAACATACAAAAAGAATCTGCCAGAAAAACTTACATGTATCAGATTTTTAAAAATATAAATAGAGAACATTTTGCAAATGCTCAAATGAGCATTCTATCTTTTGGCTTTCAGAGTGATAGAGCTCCTAACAGGTGTACAGGCCCAAGAGTTGAAGGTGATTGGTTTTCTTTACAGACTCCTTGTTCTCTAGAAGGGCTTTTTACTTGAATAAAACAATGCAACTTAGCAAACCAATTTATGGCCTTAGAGAAACATTTTTGCATGAGTTCTTACAAACTGTTTGTTATATTTTCTGGAATGATAAGTGAGAATTATTTAGAAAAGACATGCTCCAAAAAAAAAACAAAACTGATAAAACAGTTTTTCGAAACTTACTTTTAAAAGCATACGTGCTATGACTCTCTCCAGTTTGAATATGCAATTGTTTTCACAGGCAGGATGTCTGTTTTCTGCCTGTATTTCCCAGTGATTTACTCTAGGGTAAGGTAGTACACATTTGGTTCAGAAATTAATTTTTATTTCTCCTATATCTTGTTTTATCAAGATTTTGTTGTGGCATTTCAATGTAAATTATAACACCATCATTTGAGTATACATAATTCAAAAGAACTACTTGATGCAGTATAGTCTTAAGGGTTCTGCATACATTTTAGAAACATCTTAGCCGTAAGTTAGGTCCTGTGTTAAACTGTTTAGTGCTCTGTTTTTAAGAAAACAAATGTTGAACCTCACACTTTTATGTGGTGACAGTGTAATTTAATTAAAAGGTGTAAATGTTTTCATCTCTTAGGCTTGCTGTCTCCTAAGGTCACCCAAGCAGTGGTTGGATTTTATACACATTACTACTAAAATAATACTGAAGTTGGATAAGGTTATCCTTTCTGTATTTGCGTCTTTCTTGTGACTAACCACCCTGATATAGTATTAACCACTGTGTTCAAGAGTAAAAACAATATATGCAATTTTCATTGAACTTAAAGAGTGAAAACCATGTAAACTATTGAAACTATTGTAATCCATTAATGCTTTTTTAGAATGGCAGACCTTGATGTTTATTTCTCAAATGGTTAAGCCCTCTTCTTTACTCTTAATTTTTTTTTGAGACAGAGTCACCCAGGCTGGAGTGCAGTGGTGAGATTTTGGCTCACTATAACCTCTTCCTCCAGGGTTCAAGTGATTCTCCCACCTCAGCCTCCCAAGTAGCTGGGACTACGGGCACATGCCACTGCACCTGGCTAATTTTTATATTTTTGGTAGAGACAGGGTTTCACCATGTTGGCCAGGCTGGTCTCAAACTCCTGACCTCAAGCGATCCACCCACCTAGGCCTCCCAAAGTGCTGGGATTACAGGCATGAATCACCACAACTAGCCTACCCTTAGATTTTTGGAAGGATCGATCTTATTTAACTATGTGTGGAACAACCCAGTAATATCAGACTCGAATTACTATTTCATTCTATTTCAAATGCTTATAAAGCTACTATTGTAGATTATAGTGTTAATGCAAAGTTTACAGACTTTTGATATGGAAAACCAGATAAAACAATGTTACAAAAGGCAAATATAAAGAGTATGTTTTCTTTTTAGTGCTTTGGAAAAATTTCACTTAAACTCTTATTACTGTATAGATTAAGCCCTATAATGCTATTTATATTCCAGGGGAACGAAAATCTGAATTTGTTTTATGATTTAAAGCATCTGGTTTGCATATTGTATTGTAATACTGATACAGTTTGGCTGTGTCCCCACCAAATTGAATTGTGTTAATAGTTCCCATAATCCCTACGTGTTGTGGGAGGGACCCAGTGGGCAGTAATTTAATCATGGTGGTGGTTACCCTCATGCTGTTCTTGTGATGGTGAGTTCTCATGAGATCTGATGGGTGTTTTTTTTTGTTTTGTTTTTTGTTTTTTGAGATGGAGTTTTGCTCTTGTTGCCCAGACTGGAGTGCAATGGCACACGATCTCGGCTCACCGCAACCTCTGCCTCCTGGGTTCAAGCGATTCTCCTGCCTCAGCATCTCGAGTAGCTGGGATTACAGGCATGCACCACCACGCCCAGCTAATTTTGTATTTTTAGTAGAGACGGGGTTTCTCCATGTTGGTTAGGCTGGCCTCAAACTCCCGACCTCAGGTGATCCGCCCGCCTGGGCCTCCCAAAGTGCTGGGATTACAGGCGTGAGCCACTGCTCCTGGCCCAAGATCTGATGGTTTTGTAAGGGAATTTTCCCCCTTTGCTTGGCACTTCTTCCTGCTGCCATGTGAAGAAGGATGTGTTTGCTTCCCCTTCCACCATGATTGTAAGTTTCATGAGGCCTCCCCAGCCTGTGGGACTGTGAGTCAATTAAACGTGTTTACTTTATAAATTACCCAGTCTCAGGCAATTCTTTATAGCAGTGTGAGAACAGACTAATATGAATACCAATACTGAAAAATTGTTTCTTGCCTCACCTTGTCCTATGAACAGGAATTAAATTTTAAAGTATTGCCTTAAGATGGCTGTGCTAAATAATAATCATTGCAAGAGCAATACTTTTACCTGTTTCTAGATGACAATATTACTAAAATTTCTCAAATGAAGACTTTGTTTTAGCTTCAATTACTTCAGAAAATATAAATTTTAAAGATGACTATGAGATAAATCATGAACTCAGTGGAATTTTCAGATGAGATGGGGCGCGTTCAGGGTGGTATGACTGTAGACGGAATTTTCAGATCTTTGTTATTTAGAAGCAAGTATAGGTATAACGTGGACTATCAACTGATATCTGCAAATAATTTGGTTAAAATGAAATTTGATTGTAGTATTTGTTGCTGTAGGATTATAAATGTCAAATATCATTGTAAACATTTCTATATTTTTAGAAATATCTTGGGTGGCCTGAAACAGAAGTGAGGAAATCAATTTTTTAAGGTGAGCCATTTGGCTTTTTTAAAAAATTGAGATTCAACTTACATACCATAAAGTTCACTCTTCTAAAGTGTACAATTCATTGGTGTTAGTATATTTACAGAGTTGTACAACTATTACCACTATATAATCCCAGAACACTTTCATCACTCCAAAAAGAAACACCATACCCACTACCAGTCACTCCTCATGCCCCCTTCCTATGACCCCTGGCAGCCATTAATCTACTTTCTGTCTCCTTGAATTTGGATTTTCTGGACACTTCATAAAAATTGAATAATACAATATATGAACTTTTATGTTTGACTTCTTTCACTTAGCATAATGTTTTCAGAGTGCATCACTGTTGTAACATGTATCAGTACCCTTTTTGTGACTGAATATTATTCCACCGAATGGATATACCACATTTTACTTATCCATTCAACCGTTGATGTACATTTGAGTTGATTCCAAATTTTGGCTATTAAGAATGCTGCTCTGAACATTCATGTGCAAGTTTTTTTTTTTTTGTATGTACATATGTTTTCAATTTTCTTGGATATATATCTAAGAATTAGAATTGCTGGATCATACAGTAATTCTGCTTAACCTTTTGAGGAGCTGCCAGGCTGTTTTCCAAAGTGGCTACAACATTTTGCATTTCCACCAGCATGTGTTTGAGGGTTCCATTTTCTCCTCATTCTTGACAACATTTATTACTCCCTTTTTAAATTTTAGTCATCATAGTGTGGGTGAAGAAGTGTCTCACTGAGGTTTTGATTTGCATTTCCTTAATGACTGATGATGTGGAGCCTCTTTCCATGTGTTTATTGACTTTTTATATATTTTGGAGTAATATCTGTTCATATCCTTTGTCCATTTTCAATTTGTTTATGTTCATATCCTTTGTCCATTTTCAATTTGTTTATCTTTACTGTTGAGATGTAAGAGTTTTTTTATATATTTTCTGGATACTAAACCATTATATATTGATTTGCAAGTATTTTATTCCATTCTGTGGCTTGTCTTTTCACTTTCTTCGTAGTGTAGTTTGAAGCACAAAAGTTTTTAATTTTGATAAAGTCCAGTTTGTTTTTTTCCCTTCAGTTCTTTGTGCTTGGTTTTATATCTTTTTTTTTTTTTTTTTTTTTTTTTGAGATGGAGTCTTGCTTTGTCACCCAGGCTGGAGTGCAGTGGCGCGGTCTCAGCTCACTGCAACCTCTGCCTCCCAGATTAAAGGGATTCTCCTGCCTCAGCCTCCTGAGTACTGGGATTACAGGCACCCACCACCATGCCTGGCTAAATTTTTGTATTTTTAGTAAAGACATGGTTTTGCCATGTTGGCCAGGCTGGTCCTGAACTCCTAACCTCAAGTGATCCACCAACCTTGGCCCCCAAAAGTGCTGAGATTACAGGTGTGAGCCACCTTGCCTGGCCTTGGTTTTATATCTTAAAAGCTATTCCTTCATTCAAAGTCACGAAGGTTTACACTTAATTTTTTTCTATCTAAAAAACCATTGCTTCATCTAAAGTCATGAAGATTTACACTCTTTTTTTTTCTAACAGTTTTACAGTTTAGGCTCTTATCATTAGGTCTTTCATTTATTTTGAATTATTATCATTATTATTATTTTCTTTTTGAGGCAGGGTCTCACTCTGTCACGCAGGCTTGTGTGCATTGGTGCAATCACAGCTCACTGCAGCTTCAGCCTTCTGGCCTCAAGCAGTCCTCCCACCTCAGCCTCCCAAGTAGCTGAGATTACAAGTGTGTGCCACCATGCCTGACTAATTTTTAAAATTTTTTTGTGAAGACAGTTTCTCACTCTGTTGCCCAAGCTGGTCATCTCAAACTTCCAGACTCAAACAATACTCCCACTTTGGCTGCCCAAAGTGCTGGGATTACAGGCATGAGTCACCATTCCTGGCATTAATTTTTGTATATGGTGTGAGGTAGGGGTCCAGTTTCATTTTTTTGCATGTGGATATCCAGTTGTCCCAGCATCATTTGTTGAAAAGACTATTTCTTCATTGATTTTTTTCTGCCACCCCTGTTTAAAATCAGTTGCCCATGAGTGTATGGGTTTGTTCCTGGACTTGAAATTATGTTTCATTGATCTATATATCTATGCTAGTACCACATGTCTTCATTACTGTAGCTTTGTAGTAACTTTTGAAATTGGGGAAGTGTGAGTTCCCCAACTTTAGTTCTCCTTCAGGATTGTTTTGGCTATTCTGGGTCTCTTGCATTTTCATGTGAGTTTAGATTCTGCTTATCGATTTCTTTTTTTTCTTTTTTTTTTTTTTTGAGATAGCATCTTGCTTTGTCACCCAGGCTGGAGTGCTATGGCTCAATCTCAGCTCACTGCAACCTCCGCCTCCTGGGTTCGAGAGATTCTCCTGCCTCAGCCTCCAGAGTAGTTAGGACTACAGGCGCGTGCCACCATGCCAGGCTAATTTTTGTATTTTTAATAGAGATGAGGTTTCATCATGCTGACCAGGCTGGTCTCGAACTCCTGACATCAAGTAACCCGGCTGCCTCAGCCTCCCAAAGTGCTGGGATTACAGTCGTGAGCCACCATACTCAGCCTAAGATTCAGCTTACCAATTTCTGCAAAAAAGCCCACTCATTTTTAATAGGAGGTAAAAAGCAGTTGACATTTATAACTTAGAGTCTTTTAATGTTAGTGCTGAAAGGGACTAGAGAGCTCATCTAATTCAACCCACTTATTTTAGTATTGAATGAATGACCCTGTACAAGGAAAGGGATTTGCTTGAGATCCACACAGCTGTTTAAAGGCAGAGTTGGGATTGGAACCAAGTCTTAGAGAATCCATTGTTGCTTCTACACTGCATTATTGCTTTGGTTCCCTAGTGTACATTCACTTTGCTTAGGAGTGATATGTTCAGTTTATCTTCTCTAAGAATGGCAGCTGTTATTTAGGACAGTGGCATGCTGAGAAATAGATTGATTTCTATTCTATACTGTGTCCAGTAAAGGTCGGGGGAGAAAGAGTAAATCTTATCTTCTTCTGTACTTTTCTTTGATTAATGTAAGAGTCTAGAGTTTTATCAGAAGATTATTGTCCTTTAAAATATTGATGGACTGATTATCACTTAAAGGGTATAAACAGTGGGTAGTAATTCAGTGATTGAGAGGTTAATTGCAGGTTTTTTTTTTTTTTTTTTCTGGTAACCATAGAATGAATGTAGAATGAATTTGGATTCAATAATGGGAACTAAGGTCAGGCGTGGTGGCTCACACCTGTAATCCCAGCACTTTGGGAGGCCGAGGCGGGTGGATCATCTGAGGTCAGGAGTTCCAGACCAGCCTGGCCAACATGGTGAAACCTCATCTCTACTAAAATTACGAAAAATTAGTCAGGTGTGGTGACGGGTGCCTATAATCCCAGCTACTTGGGAGGCTGAGGCAGTAGAATCGCTTGAACCCGGGATGCGGAAGTTGCAGTGAGCCAAGATCACGCCACTGTACTCCATCTTGGGCGACAGAGCGCAACTCTGTCTCCAAAAAAAAAAAAAAAAAAGGGCAGGGGGAGCGGCTAGAGAAGGAACATTCAAATCTTCCCACGTGGGCAAGTTCCAAGCAAATGTTTATTTTTTTACCTCCTCTTTGGTTTTTGTCTCACTTGAAGCACTTTGTGTTTATGGGAAAATACCAAAAATTACCAAAATTTAAAAACCCAGGGCTTTGCTGGAAGTGAGGGTATCTTCTTGGCTTTTCCCTTTTCCTCCCCACCACTATACGCACATGCACACACAGCTCTATTTTTTGGTGCTTTTCGTTCATTATTCACTCCATTTCATTTTAGCTCTTGAAGTCAAAATGGGATTCCAAAGAGCAAAATAGAAGTTTGGAGAGTTTGAAATCTCTCCTCGTGGCTGGACGCCGTGGCTCACACCTGTGATCCCAGCACTTTGGGAGGCCAAGGCAGGCATACTGCTTGAACTCAGGAGTTCAAGACCAGCCTGGGGAACATGGTAAAACCCTGTCTCTACAAAAAATAGAAAAATTAGCTGGGCATGGTGGCTGTAGTCCCAGCTATTTGGGAGGCTGAGGTGGGAGGATCACTTGAGCCTGGGGAGGTTGAGACTGCACTGAGTCTTGAATGAATGAATCCATCTCTCTTTCTCTCTCCATATAGTCAAAGAGAACCAAAAATGTATGTGCTTTTTTTGTGAAATTGTTAAGGATTCCATGATCCTACTAAAATTTTTGATAATGATAATTTCAAGTGGAGAATATATAAAGGACTCGTGAGGCCTTCCTACCTCATTTTCTGAGGTTATGTTGACTTTAATATCCAATGTATCATAGGTGTTTTCTTTTTTCTCTGACAATTGTTATGTTAAAAACAAAAAGAAGCACATACTGTACAGTCAAAACTATCAGACGTAACTCTGTGGGAAACTTTATTCCAAGGGTGCTGCCACTGCCCTTGTTTTAAATATTTTTGGAACTTCATTTCTCTTCAGGTCTATTTAATAAGCTTGTTAGGAATATTGTAAATTATTTTAGAAACACATTGTGGTCTCAGCCTCATGTGGCATTGCCACTTGTTACTACATGACCCCCCCACACCCCCTAAAAAAGAAAAAGGACTTTAAAAACCCTCTCAGGACAAACATTTGCTACCGTGGTTGATTTTTTAATTTTACATTAACTATTTAATATCAGACTATAACTAAAATACAAGTAGTGGAATTATACTTTTATAAAGTATCAAATTATGTAGATGATGACGAAGTTATAAGGTTACTATAATTTCCAACTTCACCCATAGGTCATGGTATAGTTGAAATTTCATATTTAAATATCAAAACATAAATGTCTAAAGAGATTGTGTAAATTCTTTATCAGTTATAAGGAAAAACCAAATTCAAATTCTTAAGGTTTTTCTTATATGTGATTTTTTTTTTTTTTTTTTTTTTGAGACAAACTTGCAGGGAGAGAATTATGTGGCATGAGGAGGATTGAGAATGTTGTTCATTTTATCTAATTACTGCCTATTAAGAAAAGCTTCACATTTATTTCAGCTATTCTATTGAATACTTTTACCTAAGATAATGAAACCGTTAAGTAGAGATTTTTCTAATAGTATAAAAATCAGTGTAGGCCCAGCACAGTGGTTCACACCTGTAATCCCAGCACCTTGGGAGGCTAAAGGCAGGAGGATTGCTTGAGCTCAGGAGTTTGAGACCAACCTGGGCAACATAGTGAGAACTCATCTCTATTAAAAATCAGAAAAATTGGCCAGGTGTGGTGGCTCATGCCTGTAGTCCCAGTTACTCAGGAGGCTGAGGCAGGAGGATCCCTTGAGATTGAGGCTTCAGTGAGCTAATGATCGCGCCACTGCACTCCAGCCTGGGTGACAGAGTGAGACCCTGTCTCAAAAACAACAAAAATCTCAGTGTGACAAATTCCTAACAGCTCAAATACTACTTGTCTTATTTGTTAACTATTTTGAAATAATTTTAAACTTACAGAAAAGTAGAATAGTTCAAAAGATCCTGTATATCCTTCCCCTAGATTCTTCTATTGTTAACATCTTGCCATATTTTCCATACCACTCTCTAGCTATGTATTCACATTATTTTTTGAACTGTTTGTTACTAAGTTGCAATTGTGATGTCCCATTAGTACTAAATACTTAAGTGTATACTTTTTAAAAACAAGGACACTCCTACATAACCACAGTACTTAAAATCAGGAAACCAGCATTGATAAAATTCTACCATTTGATCCACGAACCCCATTCAAATGTTGCCATTTACTCCAAAAATATCCTTACAATAACCCTTTCCTTTTTTGGTCCACAGTCCAATCAGGATGAAGCACGCATTTAGTTACATTTTCCCTTTAGTCTTCCTCAATCTGGAGCGGTTCCTTGGTTTTTCCTTTTTTGTGACCTTGACATTTTTGAAGAATGCAGGCCAGGTACTTTGTAGAATGATGTGCACTTTGGGTTTGTCTGATATTTCCTCAAGATTAGATTCAGGTTGTGAATTTTTGGCAGGAATACCAGAGAGGTGATGCTGTCTTCTTCTCTGCATTGTATCAGGAGGCACATCATGTCAATTTTTTCCATTACTGGTGATGTTAATTTTTAACAGTTGGTTACGATGTTTTCAAGATTTCTCCACTGTTAGTATTTTCTCCACTTGTATTTGTTTTTTGGTATAAACTTAAAAAGTACAGCATGATGTTTTGGTATATGTATCCATAGTGAAATGATTATTACAGGTATTAATTAATGAGGAATTACGTATTTTGTGGGTAGCTATTTTGAGACTCTCAATATCCTATTTCTCAAAATTTTACCCTTTACTTTTAGCATCCATTGATGATCCTTGTCTGGATCAGTTATTGCCAAATGGTAGTTTTCTTTTCTTTTCTTTTCTTTTGAGACAGTGTCTTGCTCTGTTGCCCAGGCTACAGTGCAGTGATGAGATCATAGCCCACTGCAGCCTCAAACTCCTGGGCTCATGCCATTTTCCCCTCAGCTTTTGGAGTTAGCTGGGACTACAGGCATGCATCACCACACCCAGATTATTTTTAAAGTTTTTGTAGAAACGGGGTCTCTTCTTCCCCATTTATTCAATATTTATATCAGTATAGAACATGGGTCCCTGTTTTATCATCTGTAAGTTATGATTTATTTTGATGCCCCCATTGTCCAAGATTTGACTAGCGAGAGCACTTTCCAGCTAGCTCCTGTGTCCTTTGGACATACCCCATGGTTCATTGAGCACTTCCTTGCTTTCTGGCACCACAAGATGTTCCAGGCTCGTCTTCTATTTTCCCTACCCCGCTCCTGACATCAGCCATTTCTCCAAAGAGTCCTGGTTCATATTAGTGGAGAATGGTATTTAAAACCAAGATCCGGATGCTAAAGGCTGTGCTCATTGCCCCTGTGCTAGCATTGCCACTGTGCGTTCTCCCAGTGGACAAATTTGGAAATATATGCGTCTATGCTTGTTACCTCATCCATCCATATATATATTAAAAACAAGTACACACTGATACCTATTTCACATCTACTCCACAGAGTTTATTCTAGTCTTCTCCCTTTCCACAATTGTATCTTCTCCACCCTATATTTAAAAACTGGACTTCCAGAGTCTCCAATACATTGGCTTATTTGTTCATTTTCCCTGTGATTAACCAACCTCCTGACCACGTGGCTGGCTCCTTTGCTCCATCTCTGCCCCTCACCCCCTACCGTACATCACTGCTGTGAGGACCAAGTTTCCTCCCTTTCCTCGATCCATGACAGCACCTGCCAGTTGAACCCCACAGTGGGAATTTTAAAGAAGGCACTTTTGGCTCAGATGGCAGTGCCAAAGCAGGCATTCCAATTCACATGGTGCTCTAGCAATTGTGAAATAAACAGATTCTGAAGGTCTGTCCTGGACTGTGTATAGTCTTTGGGTTTTT